GACAGATACTTATATTAAACTTCTTTCTATCCTTCAAAATGTAGCGTAGCTCTTCACATACACCAGGTGAAAGGGGTTTGAATGACATATACAAATTATGAAATTGGTGACTACTTCAGAAACATTGGCTAAAATTGCTTGAAATTACTATCTAAGGATTTAAACAATGCAATTGGATATAAATGTATGCATATACATGCCACATTCCTCCAAAAAGAAAGAAAATTATATGAAAACGTGAAATTGGAAATATAATACAAGAGAAAATTATATGAAAACATACATATAGTAAGATAAAATAATTTTCAATCTTGGTAACTTAAAAATAATCAACAATGTTTTCATTATTTTCAGTAAACTAAGTATCTGGGAATTGATCATAGTGAAAAAGCAACCTGTGAGTAGCTATGCAATTAATATTTATAGTGAGATACTGACTTATTATGTGTACTTGGATAGGTCATGTTATCTTACTTATGCTTCTGTGTCTCTGAAGTGACAATACTATTTGCCTTTTCATCCACCTCCTCTGCAAAGATGCTCTGCAAATAAATGAGGTAATGTTTGGGGAATGTTTGCAGCTTGGGAAAGAAACCCACTGCATACATCTAAGAATATTCCATATTCAAGCCTTGTATATTTTGCCTCTGTTTTAAATTGAAATTGTACTGTTTAAGTTCTTGGGTTCTGACCAAAATCTGGGTCAACATAAGAGAATAATTATTTTTAATTTTAAACCTGATTCTCTGTTCCAATCTCCTGCACGTGTGAGGGAAAACTGTAGGAAATAAACAAAGCACATAAATCAAGCTTTGGAAGAGAAAAATCTCTATCTGAAGGATTTTTTTTTTTTTCAATGACGAGCGTGCCCACTATTTCCCTAGAGGAATATTTCGGTCCAGGAAGGAAGATAGTGCATTCAGCATGAGTGTGTGTGTGAGTGTGTGTGTGTGTGCTGTGCGTGCGCGCCCGCGGAGAGAGGGGCGGGGGAGGCGGATGAGGAGGATGAGATCATAGTTTCAGGATCCTCAGGAAACCCTGGTACTGGCAGCAGCCAGCCTCTGCTGTGCCCACATGACCCACAACTCTGGCAGCGGACCCGGCACTTCCAACATTATTAAATAATAAGAAAGCGGCTCCTACTCCAGGCTCAAACCTCCCTGCAGACCAATGGACACCTTCTAAGAGTTTGGCGAGTCAGTGACTGAAGCGCCCGTCCATTCCAAGGTGTGTGCACGGCGTTTTCTTCTTTGACAGCTTAGCTAAATAAAAGTCTACTTTCTCGTTGCAGATAAATAGGATTTACCAATCCTTGGATGAAGTGCTTGGGAAGTCTTTAAGTGCCATAATCAACTGCCATTTCAAAGAATATAGATGGTTTTGAAAAGTTCATGCTGTCCCTTCATTGAATTTTAGGTGAGTGTGTTTAAGACAAAGAACTTAAGATGTGTAGTCATGTTCCTTTTCAATCTTTTCTCAGAGGTCATCTCAACTGCTCATCTGTCCATTTTAATGTACTGTGGTTGGACTCTGAAGGACATGATGTTCCTTCTACCAACAATTTTCATCTATTCAACCAATGTCAATGTTGAACCTGCAATGCCTAATTTAGAATCCTTTCAGACAATGCGCAAATGCCATCATGAACAGAATTTCTAAAACTCCTTCATCATCCTAAAGCTGGGAGACACAGGTATGAGGAGCTTTATGATACAGTTTAAGACAATAATACACATTGTAACTATTTTGTCTCATAGAATGATTGAAGATAGTGGGAAAAGAGGAAATACCATGGCAGAAAGAAGACAGCTGTTTGCAGAGATGAGTAAGTATGGATCTTTTAAGGAACACCCTATACATACCTTATGTGTCCTTTTTCCCCGCACTAGGGGCTCAAGATCTGGATCGCATCCGACTCTCCACCTACAGAACAGCATGCAAGCTTAGGTTTGTTCAGAAGAAATGCAATTGTAAGTATGCCAGTTGTTTGGACTAATTACCAGGGCTGATGTGTTAACTCTGCTTTAATTGTAGTGCACCTGGTGGACATATGGAATGTCATAGAAGCATTGCGGGAAAATGCTCTGAACAACCTGGACCCAAACACTGAACTCAACGTGTCCCGCTTAGAGGCTGTGCTCTCCACTATTTTTTACCAGCTCAACAAACGGATGCCAACCACTCACCAAATCCATGTGGAGCAGTCCATCAGCCTCCTCCTTAACTTCCTGCTTGCAGCGTTTGATCCGTAAGCACCCTCTGAATGTCTGTTCCTCTCTAGTTTTTGTTTTTTTTCTATTACCATTAAACAGGGAAGGCCATGGTAAAATTTCAGTATTTGCTGTCAAAATGGCTTTAGCCACATTGTGTGGAGGGAAGATCATGGACAAATTAAGATGTAAGTTATTATTCCTTGTGTGTCTGTTTGCTATGAATAATATCTTTCCTTTTCCTTTCATCAGATATTTTCTCAATGATTTCTGACTCCAGTGGGGTGATGGTTTATGGACGATATGACCAATTCCTTCGGGAAGTTCTCAAACTACCCACGGCAGTTTTTGAAGGTCCTTCATTTGGTTACACAGAACAGTCAGCCAGATCCTGTTTCTCCCAACAGGTAGGAGAAAAATATGTTTAAGGAAGTATCTCGTCCTAAATTTATGGGGGGTTTTTTTATGCAGAAAAAAGTCACGTTAAATGGTTTCTTGGACACGCTTATGTCAGATCCTCCCCCGCAGTGTCTGGTCTGGTTGCCTCTTCTGCATCGACTAGCAAATGTGGAAAATGGTGAGTAGTTACTAAGGAGCAAAGGTGATTTTTCTTGGTTTTTCTTCACTTACTTCCCCCTTAGTCTTCCATCCGGTTGAGTGTTCCTACTGCCACAGTGAGAGTATGATGGGATTTCGCTACCGATGCCAACAGTGTCACAATTACCAGCTCTGTCAGGACTGCTTCTGGAGGGGACATGCCGGTGGTTCTCATAGCAACCAGCACCAAATGAAAGAGTACACGTCATGGGTAAGGCAAGGTCCAGGCAATACTTGGAGTTGGTTGTCACTTCTGCCTTCCTTCTTCTTTCCAGAAATCACCTGCTAAGAAGCTGACTAATGCATTAAGCAAGTCCCTGAGCTGTGCTTCCAGCCGTGAACCTTTGCACCCCATGTTCCCAGATCAGCCTGAGAAGCCACTCAACTTGGCTCACATCGTGTGAGTATCCCTACCCTCCCAGTATAGAGACATAACTTTCCATTCACCCTGTGTTTTGTTTTAGGCCTCCCAGACCTGTAACCAGCATGAACGACACCCTGTTCTCCCACTCTGTTCCCTCCTCAGGAAGTCCTTTTATTACCAGGAGGTAAGTTCCAACCCTATTATAAAATAAGCCCTTAACGGTCTCCTTCTTGCTTTGTTCTTAATAGCATGCTTGAGAGTTCAAACCGGCTTGATGAAGAACACAGGCTAATTGCCAGGTATGCGGCAAGGCTGGCAGCAGAGTCCTCTTCGTCTGTAAGTAGTTGGAGTAAAAGGATTCGTCTGTTATATGAAATCTTATAAACTACATATTTTACAGCAGCCACCTCAGCAGAGAAGTGCTCCTGACATCTCTTTCACCATCGATGCGAATAAGCAGCAAAGGCAGCTGATTGCTGAGCTAGAAAACAAGAACAGGTGAGACTTTGTAGACGTGCTGGCTTGTTTGACTTGGTTTCTCACCTTCCTCCTCTCTCCCAAGAGAAATCTTACAGGAGATCCAGAGACTTCGGCTAGAGCATGAACAAGCTTCTCAGCCCACGCCAGAGAAGGCACAGCAAAACCCCACCCTGCTGGCAGAACTCCGGCTCCTCAGGTAGGAGAGAGCACCCATGTCATCTCAGGGAAGCCGCTTCTGATGTCAGCTGCTTCTTTCTTAGACAGCGCAAAGATGAGCTGGAACAGAGAATGTCTGCTCTCCAGGAGAGCCGGAGAGAGCTAATGGTCCAGTTGGAGGGTCTCATGAAGCTACTAAAGGTAAGACCTGCCAGATAAATTTTCCTGAGCTTAAGCAAATTAATGACCTGCATTGTCTCTCCAGACTCAGGGGGCAGGCTCTCCCCGCTCCTCCCCCAGCCACACCATCAGCAGGCCAATTCCCATGCCCATCCGGTCAGCGTCAGCCTGCTCCACCCCGACGCACACGCCGCAGGACTCCCTCACAGGAGTAGGGGGAGATGTACAAGAGGCATTTGCACAAAGTAAGTGGCTTTATTTTTTGTTGTGGTCTGCTTGGTTTTTTAAATTATTTCTTCTTCCCTGAAGGTTCAAGAAGAAACTTAAGGAATGACTTGCTAGTGGCTGCAGATTCCATCACTAACACTATGTCCTCTCTTGTGAAAGAGCTGAATTCTGGTGAGTTCCTGATTCCCTCTCATTTGTCTGCTTCATTCTTTATTTCTTCAATTGTATCTGCTAGAGGTTGGGAGTGAAACAGAGAGTAATGTGGATTCTGAATTTGCACGGACTCAGTTTGAGGATCTTGTTCCCTCACCAACCTCTGAAAAGGCTTTTCTAGCGCAAATCCATGCCCGAAAACCTGGGTACATTCACAGTGGAGCTACCACAAGTACCATGCGTGGCGACATGTGAGTATCTTCCGCTTGGAAGCATTTTCTCAGCTCTAACATGTCATCTGTGGTTTATTTTCAGGGTTACGGAGGATGCAGATCCCTATGTGCAGCCTGAAGATGAAAACTATGAAAATGACTCTGTCCGGCAGCTGGAGAATGAGCTCCAGATGGAGGAATACCTGAAACAGAAGCTGCAAGATGAAGCTTATCAGGTACAGGGATCCAGGCCCACCCCACCCCACCTCCTTTCTCGTTTGTGTCCTTTGTCACCCACAGGTCAGCTTGCAAGGTTGAATGCAATATCCTTTTATCACACTCCTCTCAAGTAAGTACCATCTTATTTAGGAGGAATCATGGTTTAAAAAAAATTACACATTCCTTATTCCCAGGCAAGCTATAGTCAGACAGATGATGAAAGTAACATGAAAACTGGTGATGATGGAGAGCCCTGTGGCCACACAGAGGAGGAAGACAGCAGCCTGGCAGCAGCCTCACCGAAGAGAGGAACCACCACACCCAGCAGCTCCTGACAGACCCCCACCCCTAAAGATGTGTCCTGATGACTATAGTGCAGCTAACTTTTTGTTCTCAGATTTGTAGTGCATAGGTGTGTGTTTCAAGAAGGAAAAAAAAAGACTTCTGTTCAAAGTTAACTTATCAGCTACATCCTCTGTAACGTGGTTCATCCCTGGTTAAAAAGCAAACAAACACAGGCTGAAAACCCATGCTGCTGTTATACACAATGGCAGTATTAACAAGCATTTTAAACCTTTGCACATGATATTGAACCTGTTCAGTTTACAATGACAATATTAATACTGTTTATAGCTAGAAGTTTGATTTCTGAATTCTTTGAGATTTTAGCAAAACAGTTTATTATACACTGTACATTTTTTTCACAGCAATTGGAAAAAAACAACCACTTGCAATCATTCAATAACCCTGAAGAATTTGGTTCCTGAGTGTACAAACTCAGAGCCCGGAAGCCAAGAAGGGTCCTTGGCCTGCACGGTCTGTAGTTGACTCCAAGTCTCTGTGAGCAGTGACTTGAACCAAACACACCAGGAATAATCCATTCTTTGGGGCCTCTTTCCAACTCGAGGTTGTTTTCTTTCAAGATACTCTAATCAGCCATAGAATTTAGTGTAAATATTTTTTTTTCCAAATAGATATCATATTCAAAAAAGGCAGCATTCAAATTATATAGAATCTAGTTTTTAAAATCAGCACAGATCTTCTTAAAAACTGTGAACTATGTTTTGAAATACTCGTTACTAAAGCTGTTTATAAACCACAGGTGCCATAAGATCCCCAAACGGACTAAAGTTATCTCTGCTCTTCCATGGTCTTGTTCCTCTCGTTTTGGCTTTAGGAAGCATGTCTTTAACAGCACCGCTCGTTCACAAGTTCCCCCATCAAGTTGTTTGGAGGCCTTCAGCTTTAAATGTACAGGCTTAAAGTGCGCTTGCAAACGTTTGCTCTCCTTTTTTTCTGAATGTTGATTGCCTTAGCTGGCCACCTGGTGTTCTGCATGTAGCCTTCTGTGGTCATGTGAAAGGAGACAGGCTCTTCTAAGTTGAGTTGGGATTTTTGCACTCAGTGAAAAGCTGAAGTGCAAAAGAGCTATCAAAGACAAGAGGATAAAAGACTGGGATAGTCTTTTCCAAGGACCCTCTTTAGAGGGCCCTAAAGACCTCCTTTGGGAATTCTGGGGAAAAAGAAAAAGTAATCTTCTACTTGCTTCAAGATTTGATTTTTTTAAAAAAGCCTGCGACCTATTCAATACATTATGCTTAAATTAGCAGTTTCTCTGGAATTCCTGTCTCTCCTTTAAAAGAAAGGAGAGAACATTTTAGAACAATAGTTCTCAAAGTGTGTTCCCCGGACAAGCAGCATCTGCAACACTTAGGAAGGTCTTCGAAATACTAATTTGTAAGCCCCACCTCAGGCCTACTGAATCAGAAGCTCTGGGGGTTGGGTCCAGAAGTCTGTTTTAGTCAACCCTCTAGGTGATTCTGATGCTCGCTAAAGGTTGAGAACTACTGCTTTAGAATGAAGTCGTATAATAAAGTCTCTGAAAAGGCCTTATTCAGAATAAGCAAGAAAGGTTCTGTGATTCACTTTTGCTTCTGGGGCTGGCAAAAACCTTCTCTGAACCCACACACCAAGTTCGTAGTTGGTAGGTGCCCAGCCAAGTCCTGACATCTTCATGCCCCCTCTGCAGAGGGCGGCTGTACGATGTTCACATGTCTGCGTTTGGTCAGACATCATCTCCTTGGCTGCCCTTTGAAACCAAATCACTTGCCTTGGGGATAAAGTGCTCAATTGGCATTAGTGAGAAGCCCATCCTATCCCTTGACATACTTAATCATATATCTCTCCAGAGAACTCACCTGACAAATGTCTCTGAGCACAGGCTGACACCAAAGTGGCACAACTGCACAGTTCTCAGATTTCTTTGCACAGATTGATTTTTATTGCGGGTTTTGTTGGGGTGTCTTAATGTTCATCTCTTTTCCACTGCCCATCCTCTGTGAACCCATACCTCTCTAGATGGAGCAGGTGGCCACTGGTGCCTCATACTCAGTATTGAAAACCACTACATCCCAGCTACCTATAATGCTGTCAGCTCAAAATCATAGCCAGGTAGTTCTTGAACTCAGAACTTAAATCCTGCACGTGGCACTCCACCACTGACTGGACCGAGCTGGCATATGTTGTTTCTTTGTGTTTCTACATCAAAATGTTCGTCTAAGATTTGAACTGTTCTGCTGATAACCTTCCCCGTTGTCATAGCTATTTCATTGCCAACCAACTCCATCACATGGTTGTTGATATCGTCATATAAAGCCATTGCAAGGACTCTGGAAACTGCCGCCAATGACCAATTTCTGACTAACCAGCCACCTTTTCTCTCTCTTAGCTCCACGTCAGCACTGAGACCAGACTCGAGCACCCCTGTCCTGTAAGCGAGACAAAATGGCGTGTGTTATTTTGGGGTTTTGTGTTTTTTGGTGGGTTTCTTTCCTTGGCTCTCCAGATTTACTTTTGGGGCCTGTTCTAAGTGCAAACCCAGCAAGTTTCACTTGTCCTGTCCATTAGATACAACTACATCTTGCGGGGGTTGTTTCTTTCTTGTTCCACAATGAATTGCACATCCATCTCCATCAGAGCTGATAGCCTGTTAATAAGCACTGGTCTAACACAGCCAACCCTCCTCCACAGCGCCATATTAATGGAGGAGGGGAGGAAGGTGAAATCTACTGCATGGGATTCAGGAAACAGTTGTGGTTGGTCAGGACGGAAGTTGGGGTAAGTTTGGTTGGTCAGAGGGAGTTGTGCTGGAGATTGTGAAAAATGGGTTCTTGAATGATCTACTATAAGGCAGGGAAGGTTCATTTGTAAGTAGTAATGTGAACTGAATTGCATTAAGAGTGTGTGGCCTTTGTTGTGATATACTATGTATTTTCTTATATGCATGAGCCAAACTGTTGCATCATAATTTAGCACTGATGTCTGCTTTTATTTTGATCATCTTTGTCCACCCTTATTAGTTCTTGGCTGTTAACCGTAGATAGATCTTGTAAATCCAGCAACCTTTGGTTGCTGCATTCCCCTTGGTTCGATTCCACGCAAGGAGCCACAAGTGAGAACTCCACTGTCCTTAGAAGAAAGGGCATTTTTACTTTTGAACCAAAAAGAGAAAAAAAAATCAGAAGTGTTGCATCTTGAGGCGAATTAACTGTAAGACATTTTTAATTATGACTACTGCAATTTGACACCATTTGAAATAATCAATTCAGAGACACTAAAGATTTCACAATATTCATTGGTATTGTAAAAAAAAAATACTATTGTATGGATTTTTGTATTGCTGTTAAGTATTGTTTTGTGTGTGTGTGTGTGTGTGTGTGTTGGAACCTCCTGGGGACATGTTATATTTTGAAGTGATTAAACTATTTAATTGTGTGTCTATATTTTGGAGTGGAATAATTTCTTCATTAAAAAATGTTTTTAAAAACACTATATCTTGGGTGGTTTATTCCTTTGTTTCAGTGAATCTTTCCTAAAGCAACGTGGAGTCAGTCTGTTGAAAGAAGGAAGGCAGGTACTTGCAGTTTAAAGCAGGACCCATTGATGGAATATTGAGCCACCGAGGCAAAATAGCTCACCTTCTCTTGCCTTGGGGGATGCATGGTTTTTACCATTCTACTGTTTTATTAGCATCTGTGAGCATCTAATAGAAATACTATTCTGCTATTTATGGAAATCCTTATTATAATTGATATGGAAGTGAGTTTGAAATTCTAACAGCTAACATATTTCATGTTTGTATCACACACTGTTCTTAACACTTTATGTGACTTCACTCAATTCTTTGAATCCTCTGCATCTAGCCATGTATTCTGCAAATATTAAGTGCTCAATGGTTTTTTTGTTGAATTACTGAATAAATGAATTAGTGGTGTTTGGTTTGTTTTTTTTTCTAGAGCTAGTGAT